TATGATTATAAGGGGTTGTGGAGACCAAGGTTTTATCATGCAGATGAGGCTTCCAGGTAGCCTGCTATTCAGACAGAATAGATTGTAAATATTTCTTATCAGTCTTGAGTCTACCAGTCTTAAGGTCTCTGTGTTGATGTTTGTGAGGCATGTCTGACTACCACTTCCCATCATGGCCTGAACTAGTTTTTCAGGATAAATTGGAATGTCCTTGGCTTCAGATAGGGTCCACCAGTCAGTTGGGGGGCTTAGACTTTTATTTTTGGTTTACAGATATCACATGGACTATAGAGACACATTTCTGTAACAGAGTAGAAGTGCAACATGAGAAGAACAAAGTGCTTTAGGCGACAAGCGGAGGAGGGAGACATCAATCCCAGATGGGAAAAATCAATTCACTTTCTGTGTGTGGTGTTACTTATTTATTTATTTTTTGCAGGGAAGGGATCGATTCATTCAACGTACACCTTGAATGAATAACTATAGTTCTCCCTACGTCCTATGCACTGTCCTAAGTGTTTTACGTGGTTAAGGACACTAAGATTTTACAGATGGGGAAAACAATGCACACGACAGTCAAGTGACCCGCTCAACGTCACACAGCTACTAAGTGGTAGAAAAGGCAGTTGAACCCAGGCTGCTTGGCTCCAGAGTCTAATATCACGGGGAAAACCTCACGGGAGACGTGGCAACGAAGTTGTGCTTCATTGAAGTATCTGTCCAGGTGGAAAACCGCAGGGCCTCTCTAGCAAAATCCAGAACCAGAAAATACTTGCTTAATTATGAGTTTCCTTCCTTCTTTTGCCCACTATCCCCATTTAACCTGCGGAGGGATTTCAGAAGTGCAGTGAATAAAGATGCAGGGGACTATGGAACACTAATTTCCGGCTACGGCGAATTCAGGCTGTTTCCATGGAAACAGTAACGGGTGGGCAGCTAGGTATAGTCTCGCGGTGCTTGAACCAGCGGAAGTGACGTCGCCGCTCGCGAGGACCTCAGGTGGATCGCCGCGGCCCCTCCTCCCAGAGCGGCAGCCTTTTCCCGCGCGTGCTGCCTTCGCCGCTCGGGCCGCCCGGGGGAAAACATGGCGTCTGCCCTGGAGCAGTTCGTGAACAGTGTCCGACAGCTCTCAGCTCAAGGTAACGCCCTAGGCCGCCGGGCTGGGCATGGGGTTTGGTTAGTGCTGTAGCTGAAATGCAATAGTGTTGTTCCTGTTTTCCAGGGCAAATGACACAGCTTTGTGAACTGATCAACAAGAGTGGGGAACTCCTTGCGAAGAACTTATCCCATCTGGACACTGTGCTCGGGGCTCTGGATGTACAAGAACACTCCTTGGGCGTCCTTGCTGTTTTGTAAGGAGCATCTTCTTTTATAGTTCTGTGCTAGGGTAATTTGATTCTTTTCTCCTTATTCTAGGTTTGTGAAGTTTTCTATGCCCAGTGTTCCTGACTTCGAAACGCTATTCTCACAGGTTCAGCTCTTCATCAGCACTTGTAATGGGGAGCACATTCGATATGCAACAGACACTTGTAAGCTAAATAACATTTTATTCTCCATTGAATTATATTTTGAATATTTTGTTATTGTATCTAGTTGCTGGGCTTTGCCATCAGCTAACAAATGCACTTGTGGAAAGAAAACAGGTAAGAAATACTATTCAAGTATTCCTAGTTTTCCTATCAATTAGTGTTATTTTTTATTTATAAGTGACAACATAAGATCCAATGTGCTGCCATCTTTGAGAACTTATCTGAAAGAGATGTCATTTCTGACAGCCCCTGCGAGGAATTGGCATCCTTAAGCAAGCCATAGACAAGATGCAGATGAATACAAACCAGCTGACCTCAATACATGCTGATCTCTGCCAGGTAAGCAACCAAAGTGTGTGATTCACACCAAGAAAGTGATGATTTAATATCAATTTGTTCACAGCTTTGTTTGCTAGCAAAATGCTTTAAGCCTGCCCTTCCATATCTTGACGTGGATATGATGGATATCTGTAAAGAGAATGGAGCCTATGATGCAAAACACTTTTTATGTTACTATTATTATGGAGGGATGATCTATACTGGGCTGAAGAACTTTGAAAGAGCTCTCTACTTTTATGAACAGGTAATCTCTCTAAAAATTAGCTGAGGTTGTTCCTCTTTACAGCAAGCATTCTTCTCTTGCCTAGGCTATAACTACTCCTGCCATGGCGGTCAGTCATATCATGTTGGAATCATATAAAAAGTATATTTTAGTGTCTTTGATATTACTTGGCAAAGTACAACAGCTACCAAAATATACATCTCAAATTGTGGGTAGATTCATTAAGGTAAGTTTTTTACATAAAACTGATTTCTTACGATCTGAATTTTTTCCCTCCTTTGCATCTTTAGCCTCTTAGCAATGCATACCACGAGTTAGCACAAGTGTATTCAACCAACAACCCCTCAGAACTCCGAAACCTGGTGAATAAGCACAGTGAAACCTTCACTCGCGATAACAACATGGGGCTGGTGAAGCAATGCTTGTCATCTCTTTATAAGAAGAATATTCAGAGGCTAACAAAGGTGAGGAAAGTGCCACCTTCACAGGGCAGCTCTACCTGTGACTAATTCTGCTTCTGACTTTCAGACCTTTTTAACTCTATCATTACAAGATATGGCAAGTCGTGTGCAGTTGTCTGGACCTCAGGAGGCAGAGAAATACGTTCTGCACATGGTAAGTGGATTTTCTTTTTCTTTTTCTTTTTTCTTTCCTGATTTTTTTTTTTTTCTTTCTGCAGATAGAAGATGGTGAGATTTTTGCAAGTATTAACCAGAAGGACGGTATGGTCAGTTTCCATGATAACCCTGAAAAATATAATAACCCAGCCATGCTTCATAACATTGATCAGGAGGTAAACATGAATGCCAGGTTTTTATTTTTTTAGCTGACCACCTTCTAATGTGCCTGTCATGCAGATGCTGAAGTGCATTGAGCTGGATGAGCGGCTGAAAGCCATGGACCAGGAGATCACAGTGAACCCTCAGTTTGTACAAAAGGTGATGAGGGTTCCCTTATTACAAGAAGTAGGCATAAATACATAACTTCACTTTACCTTTACAGAGTATGGGCTCACAAGAAGATGATTCAGGAAACAAACCATCCAGTTATTCTTGAAACTAACATCCATCCTGAGCTAAACAAGAGAAACTACCATCTTGGCCAGTGACAAGTGTTCGGAGGGCAGCAGAGAGGACCAAGCCTGTGTCACCTGGAGACTAAGAAATTAAGTTTTGTTTTGACATCTTCAGTCCTGTGTGCTTTCAGAAAACCATTTTCTCTGCAAAGAAAGGAAACAGATTTGCAAACTTTAAAGTCTGTCGTGGATTTATTTATCCTCAGATTATTGTTACTGCATTAAATCTACCTTTTTGTTTTAAGTTGCTTGAACATTAATGTGTCTTCTGTATCACTTTTTTCTCCTCTGAAGTTTTTAATAAGCACATTCATTGTGAACAGAAATAGCTGGATTTTAGGAATTTTTGGAAGATTTGGATCTGAAAGGTTTTTATTTATTGACAAATTTGTATCTACAAAAAAATCTAAAAGTTGTAATCATTGTCTTCAGAAAATAAAAGAAAAGAAAGGCCAGACAGACACAGTGGCTCACACCTGTAATATCCTAGCACTT